AGTTATCTCCATTTTAGCTGCCATTTTGGGCGTCAGGAGACAACTCTCTCCTTGTAAACGGGTTAAGCCTTTGGGATCATGACCCTGGAGAAGTCTCTGAATACTAGAAAGATTCTAGAAACGAAGGTTCTCTGAGGATGTTAGGGGGAACGGGATGCAGAGACAAAGCCTCACTTGCTAGCCTTTACTAGCCAAACTCAAGACAACGCGGTCCCTGGGAGTGGGAAGAGTTTTGTCTTCTTGTCAGTTTTTTGCAGTCTTGCAAAGGAGAAAAGTCATAACGTCCTAAAAGGACTCTGGGGAAAAAATACTTCTTTTATTTCAGTAGCAAGCACACAGGTCTCGGATTTAATGAGCAATACGCTCTAACCGGCGGGTGGAGCGGAATCCCTAGGAAAAGTTCAAGCTGTCGCAGGTAGCTTGCCCCAACTCTCCCGCATCCTGGCGGAAACCGACCGGGTGCATGTCGCCGGGTGCTAAACGGTAGAGCTAAGCGAGGCCACAGCGCCAGCCGGGGGTGTGAGGTAGCGAACAGCCTCCTGCACGCGAGCAAAGCGGCTGCTCGCTGCCGAGGCGCCGCAGGCCCAGTGGCTCCGGCCTCCAGGGCGGCCCCGCGGCCCAGCCAGCCCCAGGCCTGGCGAAGCTGCCGCAACCCGATGCGCAGCTGAACTCCACGCCCGGTGTGAGCTCGGACTGGCGACTGCGACACCGGTACCCCGAACAGCCCGGCGCCCCGCACCCACCTGCAGCCGACTCACCTCTCCGGGAACCCAAGACCGAGGGACTTAGGACCCGACACCGGCGAGCACGGGCTGGGGGCGGGGCCGATGCCACTCGCTGCGGAGACGCCCACTAGCTGCTGAGGACAACTACTGACAGGGCCCGCCTCCTGCCAAGGGCATTCTCTACCGTCTATTGGTTGCTGCGCCTGTCAATACCGTCGCAGTGCATCCCGGGAGCTGCAGTCCGGCAATTCGGCTTGCGGGCCTGCGCAGGGGCGTGCGTAATGGGCGGAGCGAATCGCGCCGCTGACTTCCGGCCCGGAGGCTGAGGGAGTTTGTGGAGTCGCGAGTGCTGGTGTCCGGTGAGTTCTCCGCTTCCTTGCGGCCGGCGGGAAGGTTTATATTGTCTTTTTCCATCCTCTTCAGACATCCTTCAAAGTTGAGCCCTTTTTTTCCGCTGTGAGTCTCTACACATGTCTGACACTCTCATGTCCCACGGATTACAGAAAGACATTCCTTGCAGGAGAACATGGCTTCCCAGTGATGTGGGAAAGATGGACTCTGATCTCCAGGGTAGAAGTGGCAACCAGAGTAAGCCAGTTCGTTGAAGCAAATGATGGCTGCAGTGAAGAGTACCGAGGCACACCCATCCTCAAACAAGGATCCCACACAGGGCCAGAAATCAGCCCTCCAGGGTAACAGCCCTGACTCCGAGGCCTCCCGTCAGCGCTTCAGGCAGTTTTGCTACCAGGAGGTAACTGGCCCACATGAAGCTTTTAGCAAACTCTGGGAACTCTGTTGTCAGTGGCTGAGGCCGAAGACCCACTCAAAAGAGGAAATCCTGGAGCTGCTGGTTTTGGAGCAGTTTCTGACTATCTTGCCAGAGGAGATCCAGACCTGGGTGAGGGAGCAGCATCCAGAAAACGGCGAGGAAGCTGTGGCTCTGGTTGAGGATGTACAGAGAGCTCCTGGACAACAGGTGAGAAAAGGAAGTCGGAACTTTGTGGTTTTTTGTAGTGATAGATAATGGGGTCTGTTCTCAGGTTCTAGATTCTGAGAAGGACTTGAAAGTACTCATGAAGGAGATGGCCCCTTTGGGAGCAACCAGAGAATCACTGAGATCCCAATGGAAACAGGAGGTTCAGCCAGAGGAACCGACTTTTAAGGGATCACAGAGCTCACACCAAAGACCAGGGGAACAGTCAGAAGGTAAGCAGAAGCCTCTGTCCTCACCTGAGGCACGCCCTCTAATAGCGGCTGTTTTTTCCCCCAGCCTGGCTTGCTCCTCAGGCTCCCAGGAACCTGCCTCAAAACACAGGTCTCCACGACCAGGAGACAGGTGCTGTGGTCTGGACAGCTGGGTCCCAGGTGAGCTGTGGTTGATGCCTTCTGTCTCTTGACAACTGTGATCCTGTCTCTGCCCCCACCCCAGGCTAGAGTGGTGCTATTTTATCGGTAGCAGCAGCTCCAGTGTTGTTACAGGGACCAGCCATGCGTGACAACAGAGCTGTATCCCTCTGTCAGCAAGAATGGATGTGCCCAGGCCCTGCACAAAGGGCCCTCTACAGGGGTGCCACCCAGAGGAAGGACAGTCACGTCTCGCTGGGTAAGGATCCATCTTCCCTCCAGGTCAAGGTGCAGATCTAATTGACCTATTCTTTGTCCCCCAGCAACAGGTGTGCCCTGGGGCTATGAAGAGACCAAGACGCTCCTGGCTATTCTTAGTAGTTCTCAATTTTATGGAAAACTCCAGACCTGTCAGCAGAACAGCCAGATCTACAGGGCCATGGCGGAAGGACTCTGGGAGCAGGGTTTTCTGCGGACCCCAGAACAGTGTCGCACCAAGTTCAAAAGCCTACAGTTGAGTTACCGCAAAGTGAGGAGAGGCCGTGTGCCTGAGCCTTGTATCTTTTATGAGGAAATGAATGCTCTTTCAGGCTCCTGGGCCTCTGCACCTCCTATGGCAAGCGATGCTGTTCCTGGCCAAGAAGGAAGTGATATTGAGGCTGGAGAGCTGAATCACCAGAATGGGGAACCCACGGAGGTAGAAGATGGCACTGTGGATGGTGCAGACAGGGATGAAAAGGACTTCAGGAATCCTGGCCAGGAAGTCAGGAAACTAGACCTGCCAGTGCTGTTCCCAAACAGACTTGGTAAGACTCCCTTGGCTCTGATGGTCAAAGGACATTGTATTTCTGTGGGGTTTTTTTTTTTCAGGTTTTGAGTTCAAGAACGAGATTAAAAAAGAAAATCTAAAATGGGATGATTCAGAGGAAGTAGAAATAAACAAGGCTTTACAGAGAAAGTCCAGAGGAGTTTATTGGCACTCTGAGCTACAAAAAGGCTTGGAGAGTGAGCCAACATCAAGAAGGCAATGTAGAAATTCTCCAGGGGAGAGTGAGGAGAAAACCCCATCCCAGGAGAAGATGAGTCACCAGAGTTTTTGTGCCAGGGACAAAGCCTGTACACATATCCTCTGTGGGAAAAACTGCTCTCAGAGTGTGCACTCTCCCCACAAGCCAGCGCTCAAACTGGAAAAAGTATCTCAATGTCCTGAATGTGGGAAAACCTTTAGCCGAAGTTCTTATCTTGTTCGGCATCAAAGAATCCACACAGGCGAGAAGCCTCACAAGTGCAGTGAGTGCGGGAAGGGCTTTAGTGAGCGCTCCAACCTCACTGCCCACCTACGAACTCACACAGGGGAGAGGCCCTATCAGTGTGGGCAATGTGGGAAAAGCTTCAACCAGAGTTCCAGCCTCATTGTCCACCAGAGGACCCATACCGGGGAAAAGCCTTACCAGTGCATTGTCTGTGGAAAGAGATTCAACAACAGTTCCCAGTTCAGTGCTCACCGGCGCATCCACACTGGGGAGAGCCCATACAAGTGTGCAGTGTGTGGGAAAATCTTCAACAATAGCTCCCACTTCAGTGCCCACCGAAAAACCCACACTGGTGAAAAGCCTTACAGGTGTTCTCACTGTGAGAGAGGCTTCACTAAGAACTCTGCCCTCACCCGTCATCAGACAGTACACATGAAAGCAGTACTCTCATCACAGGAAGGAAGAGATGCGTTATGAGTGTGTCGGTAAACTGTCAGATTAAGTTCCTCAGGTCAGCATGTATGAGCTTTCTTCTGCTGTGGAGAGATCTAGCCAGTCCCTGACTTTGCAACAGACCTACTGACTACTGGATCTTAAGACCCATGTCTAGGACCAGGAGTCAGCATAAGGACGCTGACCTCTCCTGGCTGTGCCTGTGACTCCAGAGTCCTATCTTACTGTGACTTAAAGTTTGATGGAGAGAAAGCTGTAGGATCCATAAATTCTACCAGGAAACCAGGGTCTTCCTGTTCCTAGCACTGAGAATGGGCACCCAGTGGTCCAAGAACACTTTCTGGGCTAACATAGTCCTCACACAGGGCTGAGAAAGAAAGTGTCTCCTTTCCTGGAAAGCACATGTAAAAGTTAAGGGCCTGAATCTCTTCTAAACCAATAATTGACCTCTAGGCACCCACCGTAATACTGCTACCTTCAGGGCAGAAGACACTGCTCTTTGTAACCCAGCCACCACCAAAAAGCAAACAGAAAGAAGGAAGGATGGTTAAGCCATTGGATAATACTGAATCTGTTTCCCTAAGTGACTTAACCTTAGAGCAAGCACAACATCCAGGTTAATTTTTTGTAAGATTTCTCCTTTTATTATTGCCCTCATCATAGTTCCTGATTGTCTCTTAAAGTAAGTGGTTTATAGACATTACTATTTCTGATAATAATTTACAAACTACTATAAACAAATTTATAAACATTACTAATTTCTGATGAAAATAAAGTTGTTTCTCCCTCCACTTCCTTGGCCTTTGGTTGTAATTTTCTCCAT